GCAATCTGCTCAACGCTCTGTGCCTCACTTTCTCACCCAGAAAGTGTGGACAATGAGAGGACTTATCTGGCTGGGCGCGGTGGCTCACGCCTGTAATCCCAGCACTTTGGGAGGCCGAGGCGGGTGGATCACCTGAGGTCAGGAGTTCAAGACCTGCCTGGCCAACACGGTCAAACTCCATCTCTACTAAAAATATAAAAAATTAGCCGGGCTTAGTGGTGCACACCTGTAATCCCAGCTACTTGAGAGGCTGAGGCAGGAGAATCACTTGAACCCAGGAGGTGGAGGTTGCAGTGAGCCAAGATTGTGCCACTGCACTCCAGCCTGGGCAAAAAGCCAAAACTCTGTCTCAAAGAAAAAAGAATCATGGCAGAAGGTGAAGTCTATGTTAGTCCCAGTTCCCAGGTCGTACATGGCGGCAGGAGAAAGAGAGAGAGAAGGGGAAACTGCCACTTTTAAACCATCGGGTCTCCTGAGCACTCACTGTCAGAACAGCCTGGAGGAAACTGACCGCATGATCCAACCACCTCCCTCCAGGTCCCTCCCTCCACACGTGGGGATTACAATTCGAGGTGAGACTTGGGTGGAGACACAGAGCCGAACCATATCAGCATGTATGGGGGGCACTGAAACTTGTGCTTGGTGCCCATTCATTCAACGAGTGTGTGTGGCTGGTCTCCTCATCTTCAACTCCCTGCCGAGTCTCAGATAGGCAGCCTGCAGTTCCTTCACCACAACAGGCACATGGGGCTGGGTGCCAGTGAGTGCTGGGGCTTCTCCGAGCACTATCTCACACCCAGGAGCGTGGGCACGCATGGCATTCGCATGTGCCGTCAGTGGACATTAAACACAGCCATGAAGAAGCCACGAAGAAGTGCTGCCTGCCGGCCGTGCGCGGTCACGCAGCGCCAACTCCCTCCTGGGGCCTTCTGGGGCCTTCTGGGGCATGGGAGCTGGGGCCGCCTGAGACAAACATCCGTGACGCTGGGCTGACCCCACAGAACGGTGCGGGCCTCGCTCTTGGAGTCAGCCCTGCTGCCAGCCAGTGCCGGGTGCTGGGGACTCAGGGAGGCCCGCCGGGACCACTGCGGGACAGTGAGCCGAGCAGAAGCTGGAACGCAGGAGAGGAAGGAGAGGGGGCGGTCAGGGCTCTCAGGAGCCGGGTCCTGGGCAAGGCGCAGCCGTTTTCAAATTTTCAGGAAAGCGGTCGGCTCACACTCGAGCAGTAAAAAGATGCCTCTGGGGAGGAGGCCCGTGCAGCTCTCCGGGCAATGGTGGTGGCTCGGCCTAGAGAGGCGGTAGTGGAACGCAGACCCTGGTGGGGGAATGACATCAAGGGAGGAGACGGGCGGGACCCCAGATTTCTGCCTGTGGGCGATGGAAGTGAGGTTCACTGGCCAGCGGAGCCGGACACAGAACGCGCAAAACGCCGTGTAGGCCTGGAGGAGCCGAAGAGCAGGCGGACCCCCTCCGCGGGGGAACAGTTTCCGCCGGGAGCACAAAGCAACGGACCGGAAGTGGGGGGCGGAAGTGCAGTGGGCTCAGCGCCGACTGCGCGCCTCTGCCCGCGAAAACTCTGAGCTGGCTGACAGCTGGGGACGGGTGGCGGCCCTCGACTGGAGTCGGTTGAGTTCCTGAGGGACCCCGGTTCTGGAAGGTTCGCCGCGGAGACAAGTGAGCAGTGAGTCGCAGTGACCCTACAAGTGTCCCCGTAACCCTTGCTCCGAACTCCGTTCAGAAGGTGAATGGCATCCTGGAGAGCCCTACGGGTACAGGGAAGACGCTGTGCCTGCTGTGCACCACGCTGGCCTGGCGAGAACACCTCCGAGACGGCATCTCTGCCCGCAAGATTGCCGAGAGGGCGCAAGGAGAGCTTTTCCCGGATCGGGCCTTGTCATCCTGGGGCAACGCTGCTGCTGCTGCTGGAGACCCCATAGGTGACCCTAGTTCCCAGGCCTCTCCTGGCCTCCGTGACTTCTGTGCTTGCTTGTGTCTGGTCAGCTTGCTACACGGACATCCCAAAGATTATTTACGCCTCCAGGACCCACTCGCAACTCACACAGGTCATCAACGAGCTTCGGAACACCTCCTACCGGTGGGTCAGACGAGTTTACACCTGTCTCGGGGCCTCCTCGACCCACGGTGCTCTCTCCCACCAGGCCTAAGGTGTGTGTGCTGGGCTCCCGGGAGCAGCTGTGCATCCATCCTGAGGTGAAGAAACAAGAGAGTAACCATCTACAGGTAGGCTCCTGGGCTCCCGCTCCGGCTCAGTGTTCAGCTGCGCACTCTGCCCTTCCTCCCACAGATCCACTTGTGCCGTAAGAAGGTGGCAAGTCGCTCCTGTCATTTCTACAACAACGTAGAAGGTACAAGCAGCTGGGTGGGACCAGGGTCGGGTGGTGTGTGTTTACCCCTGCCTCACACCTGCAGAAAAAAGCCTGGAGCAGGAGCTGGCCAGCCCCATCCTGGACATTGAGGACTTGGTCAAGAGCGGAAGCAAGCACAGGTGAGACCCCTCAGTGAGGCCACGACCACTGTGCTCACAGGATCTTCTCCTCTCTCCTTCCCAGGGTGTGCCCTTACTACCTGTCCCGGAACCTGAAGCAGCAAGCCGACATCATATTCATGCCGTACAATTACTTGTTGGATGCCAAGGTGGGGGCTCAGTCCTGTAGCTGACGACTCCTCCAGCGCTGCGTCCCTTCTCTTCCTCCTGTAGAGCCGCAGAGCACACAACATTGACCTGAAGGGGACAGTCGTGATCTTTGACGAAGCTCACAACGTGGTGAGTCTCCGCTGGCCTCCTAAACACCTCCTTCTGTGGTGATTCGGGTGTGCTTGGGCTCTAGGAGAAGATGTGTGAAGAATCGGCATCCTTTGACCTGACTCCCCATGACCTGGCTTCAGGACTGGACGTCATAGACCAGGTGCTGGAGGAGCAGACCAAGGCAGCGCAGCAGGGTGAGCCCCACCCGGAGTTCAGCGCGGACTCCCCCAGCCCAGGTGCGTTCATAGCCAGACTGCTTGGTCCTGAGCAGACTGCCTTTGCTGCCTTTCTCTTGCCCAGGGCTGAACATGGAGCTGGAAGACATTGCAAAGCTGAAGAGTAAGTGTTGCCCTCCCCGCCTCCTTGCAGCTGAGGAGGTGGGTGACACCTCCTCGACCCACAGTGATCCTGCTGCGCCTGGAGGGGGCCATCGATGCTGTTGAGCTGCCTGGAGACGACAGCGGTGTCACCAAGCCAGGGAGGTGAGAGGCGGGGAGCCAGCCCCTTCACTGCACAGGCTCGAGCCTGCCTTCTTCTCCTCGGCAGCTACATCTTTGAGCTGTTTGCTGAAGCCCAGATCACGTTTCAGACCAAGGGCTGCATCCTGGACTCGCTGGACCAGATCATCCAGCACCTGGCAGGACGTGAGTGCTGGCACGGGGTCTTTGGTGCGGGCAGTGTGGGTGTCAGCGCCCTGCTGCCCTCCAGGTGCTGGAGTGTTCACCAACACGGCCGGACTGCAGAAGCTGGCGGACATTATCCAGGTGGGGCCTGCTCCTCTGTGGCATCTCCTTCCCCTGACGGGGCTGCACTTCCTCTGCCTTTCAGATTGTGTTCAGTGTGGACCCCTCCGAGGGCAGCCCTGGTTCCCCAGCAGGGCTGGGGGCCTTACAGTCCTATAAGGTAGGGGCCACCTCCAGGAGGCAGGTGGAGGGGGCCTCCACACTCCTGGTCCTGTCCCCTCCAGGTGCACATCCATCCTGATGCTGGTCACCGGAGGACGGCTCAGCGGTCTGATGCCTGGAGCACCACTGCAGCCAGAAAGCGAGGTACAGACCTGGGCCCACACGCTCCCCGCCCGCTCTGTGCCCTCTGCCGCCCCCCGCCCCACAGGGAAGGTGCTGAGCTACTGGTGCTTCAGTCCCGGCCACAGCATGCACGAGCTGGTCCGCCAGGGCGTCCGCTCCCTCATCCTTACCAGCGGCACGCTGGCCCCGGTGTCCTCCTTTGCTCTGGAGATGCAGATGTACGGGCCACCCCTGCCAGGGCCTGAGCACCCCCCACTGTCTGCTCCCTCTGGCCACGCTCAGCCCTTTCCCAGTCTGCCTGGAGAACCCACACATCATCGACAAGCACCAGATCTGGGTGGGGGTCGTCCCCAGAGGCCCCGATGGAGCCCAGTTGAGCTCCGCGTTTGACAGACGGTGAGGGCCTGTCCCTGGGCCCTGCTGGGGTGGAGGTCCTGAGCAGTGGCCTCTCCGGCTCTAGGTTTTCCGAGGAGTGCTTATCCTCCCTGGGGAAGGCTCTGGGTGAGTGCCCTGAATGCCCCAGCTGTGCCCATCCCTGCCTTGACCCCGGCCCCTGCACTTCCAGGCAACATCGCCCGCGTGGTGCCCTATGGGCTCCTGATCTTCTTCCCTTCCTATCCTGTCATGGAGAAGAGCCTGGAGTTCTGGCGGGTGCGTCTCCCCTGTGTTCTGGGCGGGGTGGGGGCTGCCGTGTCCCTGCCTCTTCCTCCCACAGGCCCGCGACTTGGCCAGGAAGATGGAGGCGCTGAAGCCGCTGTTTGTGGAGCCCAGGAGCAAAGGCAGCTTCTCCGAGGTCGGCACTTGGCCGGGGCTCTGGGCCTGCTGTCCAGGCTCAGCCTCACCAACTTTCCTTCCAGACCATCAGTGCTTACTATGCAAGGGTTGCCGCCCCTGGGTCCACCGGCGCCACCTTCCTGGCGGTCTGCCGGGGCAAGGTGAGCTCTCCAGGGCCCTCTGCCCTGACCTGGGCCCCAGGCAGCTCCCTGGTGTGTCCCCTAGGCCAGCGAGGGGCTGGACTTCTCAGACACGAATGGCCGTGGTGTGATTGTCACGGGCCTCCCGTACCCCCCACGCATGGACCCCCGGGTTGTCCTCAAGATGCAGTTCCTGGATGAGATGAAGGGCCAGGGTGGGGCTGGGGGCCAGGTGAGTTACAGCAGGGTGGGGCTGGGGTAAGGAGCCCCCGTGACCGAGCCGCCTCGCCCCACAGTTCCTCTCTGGGCAGGAGTGGTACCGGCAGCAGGCGTCCAGGGCTGTGAACCAGGCCATCGGGCGAGTGATCCGGCACCGCCAGGACTACGGAGCTGTCTTCCTCTGTGACCACAGGTGCGTGCAGTCCGGTGGCAGGCGCGGCGCCAGGCAGGGCAGCAGGGCTATGGCCACCCCCCAGGTTCGCCTTTGCCGACGCAAGAGCCCAACTGCCCTCCTGGGTGCGTCCCCACGTCAGGGTGTATGACAACTTTGGCCATGTCATCCGAGACGTGGCCCAGTTCTTCCGTGTTGCCGAGCGAACTGTGAGTTCCTGCCCAGGGAGGGGATGAGGGTGAAATGGGTCCACCCACCCCCATGGTTCTGCAGATGCCAGCGCCGGCCCCCCGGGCTACAGCACCCAGTGTGCGTGGAGAAGATGCTGTCAGCGAGGCCAAGTCGCCTGGCCCCTTCTTCTCCACCAGGAAAGCTAAGAGTCTGGACCTGCATGTCCCCAGCCTGAAGCAGAGGTCCTCAGGTGCGGACGGGCAGCGCTGGGTGGGCGGTGTGGGGCTTCACTGCGCACTCGGGTGCCCCTGCAGGGTCACCAGCTGCCGGGGACCCCGAGAGTAGCCTGTGTGTGGAGTATGAGCAGGAGCCAGTTCCTGCCCGGCAGAGGCCCAGGGGGCTGCTGGCCGCCCTGGAGCACAGCGAACAGCGGGCGGGGAGCCCTGGCGAGGAGCAGGTACAGTTCCAGGGCCTTGGGATGGACACAGACTGTGTGTGGTTGTGAGCTGTGTCCTCCTCAGGCCCACAGCTGCTCCACCCTGTCCCTCCTGTCTGAGAAGAGGCCGGCAGAAGAACCGCGAGGAGGGAGGAAGAAGATCCGGCTGGTCAGCCACCCGGTGCGTGAGCTGTCCCTGCACCTGTGCCGACCCCCTGATGGAGCCTCGGGCCTGTGTCCTGCAGGAGGAGCCCGTGGCTGGTGCACAGACGGACAGGGCCAAGCTCTTCATGGTGGCCGTGAAGCAGGAGTTGAGCCAAGCCAACTTTGCCACCTTCACCCAGGCCCTGCAGGACTACAAGGGTTCCGATGACTTCGCCGCCCTGGCCGCCTGTCTCGGCCCCCTCTTTGCTGAGGACCCCAAGAAGCACAACCTGCTCCAAGGTGCCCTGGCTTGCAGAGGCCACCCACCCTGAGCAGATGGGGACAGACGCCCCTTCCTCTACAGGCTTCTACCAGTTTGTGCGGCCCCACCATAAGCAGCAGTTTGAGGAGGTCTGTATCCAGCTGACAGGACGAGGCTGTGGCTATCGGCCTGAGCACAGCATTCCCCGAAGGCAGCGGGCACAGCCGGTCCTGGACCCCACTGGTAAATGGGGCCCCAGGTGGGACCCTCAGACTACCAGCTTTGTGGCTCTACATCTCTTCATCAGGAAGAACGGCGCCGGATCCCAAGCTGACCGTGTCCACGGCTGCAGCCCAGCAGCTGGACCCCCAAGAGCACCTGAACCAGGGCAGGCCCCACCTGTCGCCCAGGCCACCCCCAACAGGTAGCTGACTCCTGAACCGTGTGCAGCCTACGCGCCACTCTGAGCCATGCTACTCCCACACCAGGAGACCCTGGCAGCCAACCACAGTGGGGGTCTGGAGTGCCCAGAGCAGGGAAGCAGGGCCAGCACGCCGTGAGCGCCTACCTGGCTGATGCCCGCAGGGCCCTGGGGTCCGCGGGCTGTAGCCAACTCTTGGCAGCGCTGACAGCCTATAAGCAAGACGACGACCTCGACAAGGTGCTGGCTGTGTTGGCCGCCCTGACCACTGCAAAGCCAGAGGACTTCCCCCTGCTGCACAGCAAGTGGCCCTGGCGTGGGGAACAGCCGGTGGCTGTGCCGGGTCTGATTGAAGCTCCCCGCAGGGTTCAGCATGTTTGTGCGTCCACACCACAAGCAGCGCTTCTCACAGACGTGCACAGACCTGACCGGCCGGCCCTACCCGGGCATGGAGCCACCGGGACCCCAGGAGGAGAGGCTTGCCGTGCCTCCTGTGCTTACCCACAGGGCTCCCCAACCAGGTAGGGCACCTGCCTGGCTGCTCCTGGCAGCGGGCCCCCCTCAGACTCAAGTCTCTGTCTCCAGGCCCCTCACGGTCCGAGAAGACCGGGAAGACCCAGAGCAAGATCTCGTCCTTCCTTAGACAGAGGCCAGCAGGGACTGTGGGGGCGGGCGGTGAGGATGCAGGTCCCAGCCAGTCCTCAGGACCTCCCCACGGGCCTGCAGCATCTGAGTGGGGTGAGCCTCATGGGAGAGACATCGCTGGGCAGCAGACGTGTGCAGTGGGCCGGTTGTCTCACAGGCCTCTAGGATGTGCCCAGCCTGCCACACCGCCTCCAGGAAGCAGAGCGTCATGCAGGTCTTCTGGCCAGAGCCCCAGTGAGTGCCCACGGAGGCCCCCAGCACACCCAACGTGGCTTGATCACCTGCCTGTCCAGCTCTGGTGGGCCAAGAACCCACCCAACAGAATAGGCCAGCCCATGCCAGCCGGCTTGGCCCGCTGCAGGCCTCAGGCAGGCGGGGCCCATGGTTGGTCCCTGCGGTGGGACCGGATCTGGGCCTGCCTCTGAGAAGCCCTGAGCTACCTTGGGGTCTGGGGTGGGTTTCTGGGAAAGTGCTTCCCCAGAACTTCCCTGGCTCCTGGCCTGTGAGTGGTGCCACAGGGGCACCCCAGCTGAGCCCCTCACCGGGAAGGAGGAGACCCCCGTGGGCACGTGTCCACTTTTAATCAGGGGACAGGGCTCTCTAATAAAGCTGCTGGCAGTGCCCAGGACGGTGTCTTCGTGGCCTGGGCTTGGTGGTGGGAGTTG